CTCTGGTTAAGTTTTCTCCTATAACTTTCCCCATGGGTCAATTGGGTAGAATCTGCCATTTTCCTAATACTTACTGATGGTAGTGGCATTCGGAAGCACAATAGCTGAAGCCGGAGCTCTGAGTGGAGAGAAAGGTCTGTTTCTCAGGCCCAAAAAGAGGTTACACACCCATGGCTGTCCAGTTTGGTGGTGCAGGCCCTGAAATCAGACCAAACTGGATTTAAATCCCCAAACCTATACTCTAAGCTATGTGACCTTGGGCTAGATACTTCACCTCTCTGGCCTTATGAAGTAGGAATAATAATAATACCGTCTAGGTTGTTAGGAGTATTAAATGAGGTAAAGCACTGAAAACGTTTAGGGACTGTGTTAAATCATTAAATAAATAAAAACGGGGATGACCTTATCGGCTTGACACAGGGGATTAAATGAGATAATATATGAAGACAAGTACACGGCAAATGCTTAATTAATGTTGCTTATTTTTATGTCTGCAAACTGACTTAAAGGGGAGGCCTTTAAGAAAGACAGTGGGGCAATTTGCGCGTTGATGCATTGTAGGAGAAAATGTGCAGGGGGCCCGTTGGGACCAGAGTTCAACCAGGTAAGCGGCAGAAAACCACAAATACCTCCAGGCGTTCCTGGGGCAGCGCCGCCTCCCCAAAATCACGCAAAACTTGGTTTGCTAAGAATTGTCAGCTCTTCTAAAGGAGGCGCTTCACGCATCTCAGTCTGTGAAATGGGACCCAGGACCCAGGTAGAGGTGCGTTCTCGGCCTGGGGACCGAGTATTTTGTGCGCTCCGGTAACGCAGGAAGACAGCGCCACTGACACTCTAGAGACCAGCGGGCACCGCCTGGAGGCGCCTTCACCACTTGGCGGTTCCGGGTCCGCGCCCCACCGCGCCACAAGACTCACGCCCGAACCACGTGATCAGGGCCGTGGCTCCGCCCCGCTCCCGCGCCGCGCGCCGCTTCCGGTAGGGGCGGAAAGCGGAAGTGTGGGAGGGTCTGCGGGGCGGGCTCAGGAGGTCCGCGGGAGGATGGAGCAGTGAGCGGGTCTGGGCGGCTGCTGGCAGCGCCATGGAGACGGTACAGCTGAGGAACCCGCCGCGCCGGTGAGGGGCCACTGGCTAAGAGGACGGGCATGGGGTCAGGGGAAGAAAAGGCGGGAACTGGTTGAGGGGATACACCTGTGTGGGAGTCCCCGGAGCTAAGCGACCCAGCCGATGGGGCACCTGCTGAGTGAGGGGGGGGACGTCTGGTGGGTGAGGGTCCGGCTGAGGGGAGCATCTGCTAAGGAGGTTAGACTTGGGACCGGTTAGAGGGAGCACTCGCTGTGGTGAGACTGTGCTGAGGAACGTGGGGACAAGTTAGGGAGAGTACCTGCTGAGGCCGGGCCACTCGGGGGAACGCTATCCAAGCAGGGACTCACGGAGGTGGGGGCGAATGCTGAAGCAGGGTGAGAATCTGTGAGGGATCTCTTTAAGGGGGTGGATCGAGAACTGGCCAAGAGGAAGGCCGGGTGGACTTTCTAAGGGTCTGAAGTCCCACTTGAGGGGTGCGGTGGGGGGATCTGTGGAGGGGAAAAGCTTTGCGCCTAAGGCTGAAAGCATGCGAGGAAAGGTTGAGGGTCTAGCAAGGGAGGGGATGGTGGAGGGTAGCATTTCAGAGGATGCTGTTGGTGGTGTCCCCACTGTAGGATGGCATCTTTTATTACTGATGTTCAGTGTCTTCCTAATGGTCTTCACATCCTCCTCAGCTCTTCAGAACCTGACATTGGGAGGTAGGTAAGGAAATAAGAGGATATTTTCGAGATGGGGAGACTGAGGTCCAGAGTAGTTGGGAAGTGTTTCCTTCTTTACTCCGGGTCACTGAACCCTGCCAGTCTGTGCCCTTTTCAGGCCTCAGTTGTTTTGTGAATATCAGCACCAAATCCTAGTGGTACCTGGAATTGCTTTAGTTCAAGATCAGGATGGTGGCTGATCCTAGAAAATCTCAACTCCTGGATTTCCCTTGTGGACATCCCGGGTCTTTTGCCACTCTACCACATCTGGAGAAAAGTAGGGACTAGAGACCGAAGGAGTCATGCTTCTCTGAGGTTCAGTGTGGTTACTTCTATTTCACAGAGACGTCTGACTTCCTGCAGCAGAATGAGCTCTAAAGAAGGAAGTGTTCAGGGTGTGGAAGTGCAGGGCAACCAAGAGGTGAAGAGAAGGGATTGACTGCCTGGGCAGCACTCTTAGGGGTTGTTTGAGCTTGGGGATGTTTGAGGTGCACAAACATTGCAGAAGGCAAATAGGTGGTTGGGATGGGCTTTGGATTCACCCTAGCGTAGTGTGCTGAGACTGTAATAGTAATGATTATTACACTCATATTGCACTTACCGGGTGCCAGGCACTGTTCTAAGTGCTTTCCATGTGTCCTGCTGAAGCATATGAAATTGCTGATATTTGACCATTTTTGAACCATAAAAACCTCATTTGAACTCATTTGAACCTCACAACAATCCTGTGTGGTAGATATCCCTATATGTCTGTTTTACAGATGATAAAACTGAGATACAGAGGGTAGTGATTTGCTGGGAGAAGTCATAGCAAGTAAGAGACAGAGCTAGGATTTTAATGTCTATGGGGTCTGGTCCAAAGTCCATGTTCTTTTTTTTTTTTTGAGACGGAGTCTCACTCTGTCGCCCAGTCTGAAGTGCAGTGGCGCAATCTCGGCTCACTGCTACTTCCGCCTTCTGGGTTCAAGCGATTCTCCTGCCTCAGCCTCCTGTGTAACTGGGACCACAGGTGCGTGCCACCACGCCTGGCTAATTTTTTGTAGTTTTAGTAGAGACGGGGTTTCACCGTGTTAGCCAGGATGGTCTCTATCTCCTGACCTCGTGATCCGCCCACCTTGGCTTCTCAAAGTGGTGGGATTACAGGCGTGAGCCACCGGGCCCGGCCATGCTCTTAACTGCCTCACTCTGATGCCTCTCTAAAAGTACCCCTGTTTCACAGGTCTCTGTGTATGTTAGCAGATATTTACTATAGTACCATAGTGATCCAATTATGAATGCACACTAGTTATGTTTCTTTCTGAACTATGTTCGTTCGTTCTTCTTGGTTTCTTTCTCCGAGGCCTTGGTTTAATTGAAAAGAGGATTAGGAATCTGAGTTTTGTTTCCCCCTTTGCCTTGTCTTACATAATCTTGAGCAAAGGACTAAAGTTTCTTGGCATGCTCATTCCTGTACCTTTTGGATTTTAAAAAATGTATTAAAAGCACAAGAGAAGAGCATTGCAGGACTGGGTTCTGAAGTGGCTGGTGATTCCCAGCTCATTGTAACTAGTAGATTGCCTAATTTGAAGCAGATCAATTTTATTATCACGTGTATCAGTTTATCAGGACAAGACAAAGTGTCATGGAGTGGGTGGTTTAAGCAACGTAAATTTATTCTCTCACTGTTCTGAAGGCTAGAGATCTGAAATCAAGGCATTGTCAGAGTTGTTTCTTTTGACGCCTTTGCTTGACTCGTAGATGGCCATCTCCCTGTGTCTCCATGTTCTTCCTTCTGTACCTGTCAGTGTCCTAATCTCCTCTTATAAGGACACCAGTCATACTGGATTAGGGCATGCCCATATGACCTCATTTTATCTTAATTACCTCTTTAAAGGCCTTGTCTCCAAATACAGTCACATTCTTAGGTGGTGGGTATTAGGACTTCAGCATATGAATTGGGGTAAGCTGGGGACACAGTTTTATTATGTAAGATTTTGTCCATTTATCATGTATAGTTGTTGTAATCCATATCAAATTCTGTGTGGAAAAAGAAATAGTTACACATAAAATGAACTTTATGGGAGTTCTGAAATGGGAGAAAGCTTTGAGAATTAGCCAGACCTGTAAGTGACTACTTCATAGACACCATTACTTGTGTTTGGAAAGATACAGGTGTCTTTTCAGAAATTCAGATGGCATGTGTTTCCAATAACCCCAGTGCAGGAAATGCCCTTTGTGTTCGTGAGTTTGACATTTGTGTGTGTGTGTGATTAAGTGATGACAGATTGGTGTCTCATATAGGAGTTAATAATTTTAAAAAATGAGTTGCCATTAGATTAATGTTATAGTGGAAGGCGTAGAGTGCATTCCTGGGATGCTGGCCATCCACATGGCCATCTGACTTAGGAGAGGAGCATCCACCAGTATTTGGTCCATGGATGCTCTGTTGATCAGGCTTGTTCATTTATGAGCAAGTGCTGAAACCGTCTGGAACCTGGGGAAGTCCCAGATAAGAGAACTGTATTATCAGAGTCAGGCTGTTTTGGTAATAGTGTTTTTTCTGTGAAGAGTCATGGTATAAAATATTATTATGAATCACTTATCAAAATATTTTTATAGAAATGTTGATAATTCAGTAATACTTCTTAGGTGAAATTCTGTTTTATTGTGATAATTCAAAGATTGCTGATGAAATTCGTGATTCCCATCATTACATTTGTGAATCCATTTCACAAATATATTTTGACCACCTCTTGGTTATCAGGCACCAGAGATGTAATAGCGCCTTAAGTTCAAGTTGTTTTTAATAGCCCCGGATCAAAAACAAACAAAAAAGCACTTAGATTGTTTCAAAGATGTATTCGAGCCGTCATATGCTAAATGACGAGTTAATGGGTGCAGCACACCAGCATGGCACATGTATACATATGTAACTAACCTGCACATTGTGCACATGTACCCTAAAACTTAAAGTATAATAATAATTAAAAAAAAAGAAAAAAAAAGTTTGTCAAAGTATTATCAGAGGTTTGCAGCTGTCTATCTCAAGGCAGTGGCAATTTCCTTTGTTATGCTGTGGTCCCTGAAGTAGTTGAAATAGTGACTTTTGCATTTTGTAAACCACAGAGAGTCAACACTTCAAAGAAACATACTTGATCTTCCTTTGTATAAGCTGTTTATACAACTTTGATTATACTTGAGAAGTGAGGTATTGTCCAATGTTTATACAATTACAATTCAGGACTTTACCAAAAAAACCCTGGCATATGAGATGTTCGTTCTGACTTCTGAGTTTATAGAAGTTTCAGTTCTGAAGTTTAAGAGGAGTTTCACTTCATCCCTTTTCATTTTGAAGGTAGGAGTTTTTATGATGTCATTGGTATTTAATGTATTTTGTGTTTATATTTCTTTATTCACAGGCAGCTGAAAAAGTTGGATGAAGATAGTTTAACCAAACAACCAGAAGAAGTATTTGATGTCTTAGAGAAACTTGGAGAAGGGTGAGTGTAAAGAAACTATAGGTAGGTCATTGTTTATGATTTACCTCCTTGTAAAAAACATGAGTCATCGTCTTTTTGTAAGTTGGAAAAATACTCTTTGGAATCCAGCAAGAAATCAAGCAGAGAAGGGAAGTAAAAATGACACACCAGCTGTGCTGTGAAAAGACAAGTCCAAGATGAATCTGAAGACTGCCAGTTGACTGGCATCATTAAAGGTATGGGGAAATGACAGTCCCTCTACATCTGTTTATTTATTTGTTTGTTTATTTATTTTTGTAGAGACGAGGTCTCACTGTGTTGCCCAGGCTGGTCTTGAACTCTTGGCCTTAAGTGATCCTCCTGCCTCAGCCTCCCAAAGTGCTAGGATTAGAGACGTGAACCACTGCACCTGGACAAATTGCGTTTTAGATCTATGGATGTCTTCTGCAAGGAATGTGGAAATTTCCCTATGAAGATATCACCAGGGAGAAAACAAAGCTTCAGATCTTTCTTCCCATACTATCACCTTATTGTTCTTCTAAATAATACCAGATTTCTGGTATTTCTTGGATTTCTGTTATTCTGACTGAATGAACCTAAGCAAGCCTCATTTAACTAGGAATATTTTGAAGGAAGACCTTCACTGCACTTCTTTTCCAAACATGTGACACAATGCTATTCTTTTTTTTTGAGATTAAGTCTTGCTCTGTCACCAGGCTGGAGTGCAATGTCACAATCTCGGCTCACTGCAACCTCCGCCTCCCAGGTTCAAGCGATTCCCCTGCCTCAGCCTCCTGAGTAGCTGGGACTATAGGCACACACCACCACGCCCGACTTATTTTTTGTATTTTAGTAGAGATGGGGTTTCACCATATTGGCCAGGATGGTCTTGATCTCGTGATCTTGTGATCTGCCTGCCTCAGCCTCCCAAATTGCTGGAATTACAGATGTGAGCCACCACGCCTGGCCAATGCTATTCTTAAATTGTTCGGGAGGATGAATGGTTTGTGAACTCTCACTGACTTGTATCTTGTGAAATGAGCTATGGCTAAAAAAACTGTTGGATTCTGGAGGCTGCAATCATTCTGTGTTATGAGGATCATATGGATCTGTGGCAGAGTAGAGCCAAAGCTCCAGACCAGGATGAGTGGAGAGCACTTGGGAAGTGTTTTCAAGTGGAGCCTAGCACCTTTTTTCTTCTACTTAAAGTTGTACACATTGACTCATTTGAATTTTTATCATAGAATGATAACAAAAGCATCTTGCCCATGGTTTCATAAAAAATGAGTGCTATTGTTAAGACTTGTATCTGATTAATTTGGCCTCAGATACTGTGGTATTTCCATTTTTCTACATAGATCCTTGCCTTGCATGGCTTATGTAAAACACCTACTTCTCCATTCTCTGCTGTCAGTTGTAATTCATTGAATCATCTCATTTTGTTGTAGGGAATCAAGTTTTAAGGGACTTGCTTGTGAGTATGATTGCTGAAATCTTCTAACCACCCCCTATCCCTGCCTTCAGATTACTGTAGATGCAGTATATGGAATCAGGAATCTTAACTTCATGTGAGCTATTGGAGTTTTCCTTGCTATCAGGATGCATAGGGAGGTATGAAGAGTGTTCTGGTCAAGATTGCTGAGTTATAAATGTTCTTCTTCTCCCAAATGTATAGGTCCTATGGCAGCGTATACAAAGCTATTCATAAAGAGACCGGCCAGATTGTTGCTATTAAGCAAGTTCCTGTGGAATCAGACCTCCAGGAGATAATCAAAGAAATCTCTATAATGCAGCAATGTGACAGGTAAAGGCATGTGGGCTTCCTTTGGGGAGAATTTTATTAATTTGTATTGTCTCTCTCTCTCTAGCCCTCATGTAGTCAAATATTATGGCAGTTATTTTAAGAACACAGACTTATGGATCGTTATGGAGTACTGTGGGGCTGGTTCTGTATCTGATATCATTCGATTACGAAATAAAACGGTAGGTTTACCTTCTAGAACATGCAACTGAGCGATAGAATTTGAACTTCTTATTCTTTTTTCAGTTAACAGAAGATGAAATAGCTACAATATTACAATCAACTCTTAAGGGACTTGAATACCTTCATTTTATGAGAAAAATACACCGAGATATCAAGGCAGGAAATATTTTGCTAAATACAGAAGGACATGCAAAACTTGCAGATTTTGGGGTAGCAGGTCAACTTACAGTAAGTAAAAATATTACTTGTATTGATAATTTTTAGTGTCAGTCTCTCTCCCTTTCTATTTTAGGATACCATGGCCAAGCGGAATACAGTGATAGGAACACCATTTTGGATGGCTCCAGAAGTGATTCAGGAAATTGGATACAACTGTGTAGCAGACATCTGGTCCCTGGGAATAACTGCCATAGAAATGGCTGAAGGAAAGCCCCCTTATGCTGATATCCATCCAATGAGGGTAAGAAAGTGGACAGAAAGCCAGTGGGGTGGGATCTTTTTGTTTGTTTGTTTGTTCTAACCAGGCAATCTTCATGATTCCTACAAATCCTCCTCCCACATTCCGAAAACCAGAGCTATGGTCAGATAACTTTACAGATTTTGTGAAACAGTGTCTTGTAAAGAGCCCTGAGCAGAGGGCCACAGCCACTCAGCTCCTGCAGGTATGAATCACCCTGTGATGCCATCTCGCTCCTGTCTCCAGTATTTTCTACTTTGTTCTTTTAGCACCCATTTGTCAGGAGTGCCAAAGGAGTGTCAATACTGCGAGACTTAATTAATGAAGCCATGGATGTGAAACTGAAACGCCAGGAATCCCAGCAGCGGGAAGTGGACCAGGACGATGAAGAAAACTCAGTGAGTGGCAGCCGTTGCTGTGGGCCTCAGACTAGCCCCAATTTGAGATTGTATCCTTTTACAGGAAGAGGATGAAATGGATTCTGGCACGATGGTTCGAGCAGTGGGTGATGAGATGGGCACTGTCCGAGTAGCCAGCACCATGACTGATGGAGCCAATACTATGATTGAGCACGATGACACGTTGCCATCACAACTGGGCACCATGGTGATCAATGCAGAGGATGAGGAAGAGGAAGGAACTATGAAAAGTAAGGCTCTGAGTAAATTCACTGACTTCTTATCTTTTCATTTTTCATTTTTCTTTGTTTTCAGGAAGGGATGAGACCATGCAGCCTGCGAAACCATCCTTTCTTGAATATTTTGAACAAAAAGAAAAGGAAAACCAGATCAACAGCTTTGGCAAGAGTGTACCTGGTCCACTGAAAAATTCTTCAGATTGGAAAATACCACAGGATGGAGACTACGAGTTTGTAAGTAGTGTTGGAAGTAAATGGTTATGTCTTGTCGTGACTATACCTTCCACTTCTCTTCTAGCTTAAGAGTTGGACAGTGGAGGACCTTCAGAAGAGGCTCTTGGCCCTGGACCCCATGATGGAGCAGGAGATTGAAGAGATCCGGCAGAAGTACCAGTCCAAGCGGCAGCCCATCCTGGATGCCATAGAGGCTAAGAAGAGACGGCAACAAAACTTCTGAGCAAGGCCAGGCTGTGAGGGCCCCAGCTCCACCCAGGCTTTGGGTGAATTCTGGATGGCTTGCCTCATGTTTGTTAGCCAGCACTTCTGCTCTGTCGTCTCTCCACAGCACCTTTGTGAACTCAGGAATGTGCGCCAGTGGGAAGGGCTCTCTTGACAGTCAGCGTGCCATCTTGATGTGTGTATGTACATTGGTCAGGTATATTATCTCAAAGGATTTATATTGGCGCTTTTAACTCAGAGTTTTAAACCCCAGGAACAGAGACTCCTAGTTGAGTGATAGCTGGGAAAGTTTTACATTGTCTGTTTTTCTTCTCCCAATAGCTTTCAATTGTTCTTTCTGGAAGACTTTTAAAAAAATATAAATATGCATATATATATATAAATTATAAATAGATTCCCCACGCAGTGTGGTGGCATCTCTGTACAGGTACAGTTTTAAACGGTTTGCCTCTTTTCTGTAAGATTATGGTACTGTGGAACATGAGGGCAGAGGACACCGGGAGGCTGTTAGGGGGTCACTGAATCCCAGGAGCCAACCTCCCCCTTTGCAGGGCTGCATTTAAAAATTAGGTTTGGGACAGTTCTTGTACCGTGGTTTCAGCCTTGTGTGGTCATCACTGGCTTCTGGAGCTATTGGTGATGTCCAAGGGAAAGCTTTGAGAGTTTATGTTTACTCTTTGAGTCCCAGGAGAAGCCTGGCACCCTCTTTGCAAATTGGCCTTTGCTCTTTCAATGCCTTTCATCCATCTCCACTCTCTCAACTGCCTAAAGTCACAGCACAGATACTGCCCAGTGCCTTAAGAGGAGACATGATCTCTACCAGGGACTCTCAGCAAACACGGGACTGTGTTCAGTCCACAAAGGAAAAGCGTTTTTGAAGCTCTCATTGTTCATGTAAAAATCATACACGTGGCATGTTGCTCCACATTCCTTACACACAGGGGTAGAGGGGATTGCTTTTGTGACCCACGTTCAAATATGTGACTGTTTTCTTTTCTCTTTTACTGCTAAGCAGCCTGGAAAGGATAAATGAATATTAGACTAAGATTTGTTTTCCAGGAGGCTCAATCTGAACACACAGAATGTCAGAGCTGGAAGGGACTATAGAGATCATCTGATCTGATCCTCTTGTACGGATGATCGCAAAACTGAGGTGTAGAGAGGGGAATGGCCAAAATCACAAAGCAAGTTAGCGTTAAGAGCTGAGACTAGAATTCAGGGTCCTCACTCCCAGGCCACCGAACCATGCAGCCCCTTCTTTGGGGGAAGAGACCTGTGTCAGTCTTGGTTAATTGTTCCAGGGAACCTTGCTAACAGAAACTTGCTCTTGCCTTGGCTCTTCAGTAGATGACCTGGCTGTAAAGAGATTCCCTGGACGAGCCAGATCATTCAGTTTCAGCGAGTCCTTGAGCTCCACAACATCTACCAGATATAGCAGACAAGCACCCATGGAGGCAGGTTTCGGGCCTGAAGCAGATCAGAGGGCTTTGCAAAAGACAGCATAGAGCCATCTTCCTGCAACTTTACCTCTTTCCCTCAGATGGGGAGCCATGACTGGGTTGCACCTCAGGATACTGTAATTTGACTCCATAATTGCTTTTGCTCCTGAAACCTGGGAATCAATGGAAAGGCAGGGAATGTGCCTCTTCTGTGGCCAGATTCTGTTATTTGCAATTAAAGCAAGTTTTTAAAAAATGCAAGAGGCAGTTGTTAGTCTTCAGGGCTTGGCAACTGAAATAGCTATGTGGCGGATACGGAAAACAGAGGACAATTTGAGGATCTTGCTGGAATAATAAATGACAGCTACCATTTGTTGAGCACCTATTATATATCAGGCACTGAGCTGGGTAGGCTCTAAACTTCACAATAACCCTGTGACTTAACTACTTTATCTCCATTTTGTAGTTGAAGAAATAAGTTCAGAGAGAAAGATTCCTTCCCAAGGTCATGCAGCTAGTAAATGATAGAATCAGGATTCATAGCATCACTATAGGGGGTCAATATTTACACAAAAAAGGAAAGTCACAAGCCTGTTTAAAATGAAGTGACCACCTTTTCTTGCATAGACTAAATAACTCGAACTGGCATTTTTAGGTTGGAAAGACAGCTGAATTAGTAGTTAAGTCTGATAGCCAAGTAAGTTTTAAAAACCAAAGCATCCAGGATGCACACCCCTGCACCATTTGCTGTGCGAATTAATAGTTCTGTCTCTCTCTCTCTTTCTTTTTTCTTTTTATTCTTTGAGATGGATTTTCGCTCTTGTCGCCCAGGCTGGAGTACAATGGCACGATCTTGGCTCACTGCAACCTCCGCCTCCCGGGTTCAAGCGATTCTTCTGCTGGGATTACAGCATATGCCACCATGCCCAGATTATTTTTTTGTATTTGTAGTAGAGACGGGGTTTCACCATGTCAGTCAGGCTGGTCTTGAACTCCTGACCTCAGGTGATCCACCCGCCTCAGCCTCCCACACTGCTGGGATTACAGGCATGAGCCACCGCTCCTGGCCTCTCTTTCTTTTTTAAACAAAGAACTTTGCACTTGGCCAGAGAGGAGGAGAAAGCCCATTTTCTCCCTTCCTAAGCTAGATCCAAATAAAAGAAAGTTCAGTTTTCCCCCATAACTATTCTTGGGTCATGAACTTTGATCTGGAGTTTGTTTTGTTTCAGGAATGTGTGCACCCAGCTTGCTGATCCAACAAAGTCTATTGCTTACCAGTCTAGCTTGATGAAGCCTTTTGGCCAGAAGTCAATTTGTTTTGGATCAGAGAAATTTCCTGACAAGGTATATTTGTTTTCTAGTGACAGAAAGGCAAAGGAACAAGTCCTAGTTGTTGTTGTTGTTGTTGAATACTAAATTTAAGATATGTCAGCTTGCTTTCAATGAGCCTTGGGCTTCTGTTATTGCTTGAGCATTTGGAACTCGAGCTTCCAGAGAAATTTGAGGTCCTCGCTTGTTCTCTGCCTTCAAGAAACAATGACCTGATTCTGTCTTTAAAAAAAAAAATCTCAGAATTCTTTTTTTGTTTGTGTTTTTTTTTTTTTTTGAGACAGAGTCTCACTCTGTTGCCCAGGCTGGAGTGCAGTGGCGCCATCTCGGCTCACTGCAACCTCCGCCTCCCAGGTTCAAGCAATTCTCCTGCCTCAGCCTCCCAGGTAGCTGCCACTACAGGTGCTGCACCACCACGCCCGGCTAATTTTTGTATTTTTAGTAGAGACAGGGTTTCACCATATTAGCCAGGTGGGTCTTGAACTCCTGACCTTGTGATCCACCCGCCTCGGCCTCCCAAAGTGCTGGGATTACAGGCGTGAGCCACCTTGCCTGGCCAAAAATCTCAGAATTCTTTAAGACTGTTTTAATTGCTCCATCAGTAATTTTGAAGCACTTTCCTTTTTTTTTTTTTTTCCCCTTTTTGTCCCTTTCCCCAAGCCACCAATTGGATGGATGAATGTTTGACGGGGAAGAGGAAGGGTAGGAGGATGCATGGATGAGTGGATGAGTGGATCGATGGATGTATTGATAAATAGATAGAACCAGTCATCTGAAGCAACTTAAGAATTGTAGCCTTGACTCCTTGAGACTGTAGATTTCGATCCAGGAAACATTTATTTAGCACCTGCCAGATGCCAGAAATTTATACCATTTAAAACTCAGTAAGTCTTTTAAATATCAGGAAGGAGAGAAGCGACATCATGATACATCCTATGGGTATTAAAAAGCCAATAGAATATTATGAATAATTTTATGCTAATAAATTTAACAACTTCAACATCATAAACAAATTCCTTGAAAAATAAAAAGTACCAAAATTCATTCAAGAAGAAATAGATACCAGCCTGAGCAACATGGCAAAATCCCATCTCTACAAAACATCAAAAAAAAAAAAAATTAGTCGGGCATGGTGGTGCACACCTGTAATCCCAGCTTGTCAGGAGGCTGAAGTGGGAGGATCACCTGAGCCCAGGGAGGTCAAGGATGCAGTGAGCCATGGTCTCACCACTGCACTCTAGCCTGGGTGACAGAATGAGACCCCGTCTCAAAAAAAAAGAAGAAGTAGATAATCTGAATAGCCCTATATCTATAGAAACTTAATAGTGCTGGGAGATATAGGTATTATTATCCTCATTTTACAGATGTGAAAATTGAGGCTCAGAGAAGTAAAGTCTATTGCTCAAGGTCATGTGGCTAGAATATGGCAGAGCCATGATTCAGATCCAGGTCTTCTGATTCTTATTCCAGTGTCCTTTCTAGCATACCATGTTGCCTCTAAAGATTGCAGCTCCTTATTTACTAGAAAATTGTTCCTGCCCAATCTACATCTCCACCTCACCCCATCTTTTCTTAAGCACTATGTTTGTGTTTTTATCAGTATTATATTCATTGTCTTTGGAATACATGTTCTTGTTTGTGTTTGGAAAAAAAATCTCTTTTACCAGCTTGCACTCGGACCAACTTGGAAAAAAAAAAGCTTAAATGTTTTTGCTATGTACAGTTTAAAAATGTGAAGTTTGTAGCTTTAACTTTTTGTAAGAAAATCTAATAACACTGGCTTAAGTGCTGACTTGAAATGCTATTTTGTAAGGTTTGGATGTAAGTAATCAATTGAGGTCAGCAGTTTGTATGAGACATAGCTTCCTCCATTGCCCCCACTCCTTTTTTCTTTTTTAAGTTTGAGATGCTTCCTGTGTTTTTATGTTAGAATTGTTGTTCTCCTTCTTTTCTTCTTCCTATACCTCATCACGTTTGTTTTAAATAAACTGTCCTTTGGACCACAAACCCTTATTAACGAGAACCTCAATATATAGCCTGGATAATGGTGTTGTGAACAATCTTTGTGACATTGACTCAGTGGTGTGTTTATTCTAAGATCCAAAGC